GGGGTTTCACCATGTTAGCCAGATGGTCTTGATCTCCTGACCTTGTGATCCACCCACTTCAGCCTCCCAAAGTTCTGGGATTACAGGCATGAGTACACCTGTAGAAGGCCTGTAAAAAATAATTTTTTAATAAAAAGCTTATAAGGACATACAGAAAATATTTTTGTATAGCTGTAAGAGTCAAAAAGTTAAGAAGTTTAGGCTGAGTGCAGTGGCTCACGCGTGTAGTCTCAGCACTTAGGGAGGCCGAGGCAGGTGCATCACTTGAGCCCAAGAATTCAAGACCAGCCTGAGCAACATGGTGAAACCCCATCTCTACAAAAAATACAAAAAGGCAGGAGGTTTGCTTGAGCCCAAGGAGACTGAGAATGCAGTGAGCCATGATCATGCCACTGCACTCCAGCATGGGTGACAGAATGAGACCGTGTCTCCAAGGGAAAAAAAAATGTTTAGGAAGCAAAAACGTTACAGTAAGCTAAATTAAATTTATTATTAAAAAGTTTTAAAATAAATTTAGTGTAGCCTAATTATATAGTGTTTGTTAAGTCTGCAGTAGTATACAGTAATGTCCTAGGCCTTCACAATTCACTCACTACTCATTCCTTCACTCACCCAGAGCAACTTCTAGGCCAGCAAGTGCCATTCATTGTGAGTGCCTTCTACAGGTGTACTATTTATCTTTTATGCCATATTTTTACTGTACTTTTTCTATGTTTAGATACACAAGTACTTACCATTGTGTTACAATTGCCTACAGTATTCGGTATGATAACATGCCATACCTGTTTGTTGCCTAGAAGCAATAGGATATACTCTATATGACTTAGGTATGTGGCAGGCTACGCTATCTAGGTTTGTGTAGATACACTATTTGCATTTCCATCACATTTAGTGATGTTGAGCATTTTTTCATATATCTGTTGGCCATTTGTATACTTTCAAGAAATGTCTATTTAGATCTTTTGTCCATTTTAAAATCAGATTATTTGTGGGGTTTTTTTTTTGGATTTTTTTTTTTTTTTTGGTGTTGAGTTTCTTATATACTCTGGACATTAACCCCTTGTCAGATGCATAGTTTGTAAATAAAGACCATGTATGACAGACACACAGCTAACATACTGAATGAGGACACGTTGAAAGCTTTTTCTCTAAAATCTGGAACAAGACAAGGATAGCCACTTTCACTACTTCTAGTCAACATAGTACTGGAAGTCCTAGCCACAGTAATTATGCAAGAGAAAGAAACAAAGGGCATCTAAATTGGAAAGAAAGAAGTCAAACTTCCTGTCTGCAGATGACATGAATTTATACACACAAAACCCTAAAGATTCCACCAAAAAACTGCTAGAAGTAATAAATTCAGTAAAGTTGCAGGATACAAAAGCAACATACAAAAATCAGTAGCATTTCTATATGCCAATAGTGAACTATCTGAAAAAGAAAACAGCAATCCCATTCACAATTGCTACAAAAAACAAAACAAAAACCCTAGGAAGTTTTAACCAAGTAGGCAAAAGATCTCTACAATGAAAACTACAAAACATTGATGAAAGAAACTGAAGACACAAATAGTATCCTATGTTCATGGATTAGAATAATTAACATTATTAAAATGTTCATACTTCCCAAAGTGCTCCACAGATTCAACACAATCTCTATCAATATTGCAATGACATTCTTCACAGAAATAGAAAACCCTCAAATTTATAGTTTTAGTTCTTACATTTAGGTCTTTGGTCCATTTTGAGTTATTTTTTGTATATGGTGTGAGGTAAGGGTCCAACTTCATTCTTTGCATGTGGACATTGTTTTTCCTTGTACCATTTGTTTAAAAGACTATATTACCCCCTCCCTCCCACATCCCAGTAGATCATCTTGGCACTCTTGTTAAAAATCAGTTGACCGTAAATGTAAGAGTTTATTTCTGAACTCTCAATTCAATTGATTATTTTGATCTATATGGCTATCTTTATGTCTTTATTACTGTCTTCGTTACTTGATTACTGCAGCTTTGTAGAAAGTTTTGAAATTGGGAAGTGTGAGTTTTCCAACTGTTCTTCTGTTTCAGGATTGTTTTGGCTACTCTGGGTCCCTTGCATTTCCATATGAATTTTAAGATCAGCTTGTTAATTTCTGAAAGAAAAAAAAAACAGTTGGGGTTTTCATAGTGATTGCTTTCAATCTGTAGATCAATTTGGGGATGAGCAATACATTTGATTGTATTATTGTCAGAAATATGTTGACTTTGGAAGTAACAAATTAGCTAATTAGAAACAAGTCTTTTGGAGTAATGAGAAAGGAATTTGTTGAGCTAGTGCATCATTTAATGGAGGCCTTTGAAACTCAGACTAAGGCATTCAAATTTTATTAGAAAGATATTTTTATAGTTTTTTTCCCTGAAATTGGTTTGCATATGTAGATGATTTTATTATGATTCCAGTACTATTATATTTTCCATACCACTAAAGAGGGCTTTTTCCATACACAAGTGGATGTTTTAAATCAGTCAAAAAGAATGCCTTTCAAACAGAGTGGCCACTGCTAAGCACTGTAGGAGAATAAAAGAACTGTAACACACACACACACGGGAGGCTGAGGTGGGAGGGTCACTTGAACCCGGGAGGCAGAGGTTGCAGTGAGCCGAGATCATATCATGCCACTGAACTCCAGAGCAAGACTGTCTCAATAAAGAAAAAAAAAAAAAAAAAAAGGCCGGGCATGGTGGTTCATGCCTGTAATCCCAGCACTTTAGGCGGCTGAGACAGGTGGATCACCTGAGGTTAGGAGTTCAAGACCAGCCTGGCCAACATGGCCCTGTCTCTACTAAAAATACAAAAATTAGCCGGGCGTGGTGATGGGTGCCTGTAATCACATCTACTCCAGTGGCTGAGGCACAAGAATCACTTGACCACAGGAGGTGGAGGTTGCAGTGAACCCAGATTGCGCCACGGCACTCCAGCCTGGGCTACAGAGTGAGACTCCATCTTAAAAAAAAAAAAAAAGAAAATTGTAACATACAGCCCTTGCTCTCAGGTACCCTAAAGTTGAATGGAGATTAATTATGTTTAAGGAGGTGACATCTGTTATTTATCCTTGCTTGCCTAAGACCTTGAAGCAAAGTACTAAGTAGACCAAGATCATGAGCGATTTCTGGAAGAACAGCTCCCTATTAAAGACTTGGCCTAACCCAGCTTATTATGTAGAAAGAGTCTGTCATTTGCAAGTGGGATAGCTGTCTCAGTGCAAATTCACCCAAAACTCTCACTTGGGAAAAAAAATCCAGAGAGAAATCCTTACTCAGTAGTGCCACAGTAGTTTTATTTTGAGAACCTTTATTACCTGTAACACTGCAACTTTCAAAAAATATTTCTCAATATTTATAATGTTTCTTTATTCATATAAATAAAAATTTTAAAATTTGACTCTGGTAACTATTTCCTAAGCAAAGGGCTTCCCAGGGAGAGTGGTTATGCGTGTGTATATATTTTAATTGTTTTGAAATGATCTCGAATGTATAGAAAAGTTGCCCAAATCGTGTAAGGAAGTCCCATGTCCCCTGCACTCAGATTCCCAAATAGTTAACACTTTATTGCACTTGTTCCATTGCTCACTGTGTGTGTATGTGTGCAGGTGTGCATGCATGTGCATATGTGTGTGTACATGTGTATGTATCCCTTGTTAGTCTTTTTCTGGACCTTTTGAAAGTCAAGAGAGCAAATTGAAGAGATGGTGTCTCATCACTCCTAAACACACTAGTGTTTATTTTCCCCTAAACAGGGACACTCTCCTACCTAACAACAAACAAACTTCCACATCAGGAAATCAATATTGGTACAACACTACCATCCAATTCAGATGAGATTGGGCATGTTCGGGGTGGTATGCGATTCACAGAGCTAATTCACATTTTTCCCACCGTCCTAACAATGTTGTTTTCCTTTCTGGTCCAGAATGCTATACAGAGATACATATTGAATTTAGTTGTCATATAACCTCAGTCAGAGACAGTTCCCAGTCTTTCTTGTCCTTGGATGGTCTACAACCTGAGTTCCTTTCATGGTAGGAAAACCAAAAAGGATGCTTTGTGTGTGTGTGTGTGTTTTTTTTTAGTGTGTTTCACCAGGAGGCTCACAATGTAGACTCCTCCCAACACTGGTGATGTTAACCATGATCACCTGATCATGTTGGTTGCGTCCATTCACTGTTTCCCCCTCTGTAATCAAGTAGTATTCCATGGAAGCATTCCAAAATCACGCCAGTATTCTATGCCTCATAGAACATCTACCCACCAGCCTTAGCGTCCATTGAAGACTCCTGCCTGAGTCATCCTCCTCAGTAGTTGTCAAATGGTAGTTCTCTATTTCCATCCTTCTCGCTACACACTTCCTTTTGCTTTTTTCCCTCCTATTATAGAGAAATATTGAAATCAAAGAGTCGAGAAAGCAAAATGTAAAGGTGGAAACCTATGCACTTAAACCCAACTCTTGGCAAGGTAAAGCATCCGCGGAAACAGCAGGCTCTCGAAGTGAGGAGGCTGCAGCCGGCGCTAGGGCGCAGGCGCAGAAGCTCAGCGTCTCGCTCCCTGCTCCCGGCCCCAGAGGGTTATCGCGAGTCTTGGAATAAACTTGCTCGTGCGATGGCCAAAAGTAAGTTCTCGCGAGAGGTAGTTGGTTGCTATTGAGGGGACAGGTTGATTCATTCTGTTTACAGAGACCAAAGAAAACAGAGGGACTTTTCCCAGTTGGTGATATGGAGCAAGTGCCATCAGCAGGCAGACTCGTGCAGATCACCGTGACAGAGGGATATGATTTGGTAAAGTTACTTTTGGAAATTTACAAAAATCCATAATTGTAAAGTGGTGTGTTTCTGCCAACAGAAAGGTTTTAAAGGAGATACTCCAGTTACCTTTATTCGAGCAGAATTCAATCAAGTGGTTCTGGGAGACTCTGCAAAAATTACTGTTTCTCCAGAAGGAAGTGCAAAATACAACTTCACTAGCAGTTTTGAGTTTAATCCTGAAGGAGGAATCACTTCAGATGACCTCGCTCACAAACCTGTGTTCTGTAAGTCCTTGTGGTTCTAAAAATCAATGTCCATGTCTCATTTTCTTTGTTTTGATTTTTCTAGTAACTGTGACTGAAGTTTTACCAAAGGAAAAGAAACAGAAAGAAGAGAAGACCTTAATTCTTGGTCAGGCTGTGGTGGACCTTCTTCCCTTACTGGAAGGTCAGATGTGTGCTTTGCCCAAAAGCAGAAATTTCTTTGGCTCAACTTGGGCTTCTTTTTGCAGGACAGAGTTCATTTCAAACAACAGTTCCATTGCACCCTGTGCAAGGCTCACCCTTAGAAACTCCTAGATCAAGTGCTAAGGTAATCAGAGTTTTAGCTCTCAACATTTCAGCTCAAAATGCTGCATAATTTTATTCTTTTACAGCAGTGCAGTCTTGAAGTTAAAGTATTAGTGGCAGAGCCTTTACTGACCACAGCCCAGATCTCAGGGGGCAATCTACTGAAGGTCACGTTGGAGGCTGCTTACTCTGTGCCTGAATCCTTCATTCCAACAGGTCCTGGGCAGAACTACATGGTCGGTCTGCAAGTTCCATCACTTGGAGAGGTAAAGCCCTACTGCCAGATATTTATAGAGATATTTTCCTGACATATGGTATCTATTTCTGTAGAAGGACTATCCCATTTTATTTAAGAATGGAACTCTGAAGCTTGGAGGGGAAAGGGAACCTGTTCCCCGGCCCAAAAAGTGGCCAATTGCCAACATTCTGGCTCCAGGAGCTAATAACATTCCTGATGCATTCATTGTTGGTGGTCCCTATGAAGAAGAAGAAGGAGAACTCAACCATCCTGAGGTGAGAGCCTGATATACAGGTTTTTGTGATAAATACCGAGAACAGAAGTATTTATATTTTACAGGACAGCGAATTTAGGAATCAAGCAGAGTGCATAAAGAAAAGGATTATTTGGGACTTGGAAAGTCGCTGCTACCTTGATCCTTCTGCAGTGGTCAGGTAAGAAGAAGAGGAAGGACATATGTCTAACCATAATGCTAATGGACTGATTCTTGATTTGCAGTTTTCAGAAGCGAATTGCCGATTGCCGGCTTTGGCCTGTAGAGATCACAAGAGTTCCTCTGGTCACTATACCCAAAGGGAAAGCTGGCAAAACTGAAAAGGTAAATATGCCCCCTCAAAAATATTTATATAAGCACTAACAACTCTCTGGTTTTATTCCTTTAGACTGATGAAGAAGCTCAGCTTTCGTTTCATGGTGTGGCTTATGTTAATATGGTCCCATTGTTGTATCCAGGTGTGAAGAGAATTCGGGGAGCTTTTCATGTTTACCCTTACCTAGACAGTGTAGTCCATGAAAAGGTAAGAAAAAATTGCATAAAAATCATCATGGTTGCTTTTTTTTGTTTGTTTTTTTGTTTTTCAGACCAAATGTTTATTGAGCTTGTTCCGGGATATTGGCCATCACTTGATTCATAATAATAAAATAGGAGGAATTAATTCTCTGCTGTCCAAACAAGCTGTTTCTAAGAATCTGAAAGAAGATAAACCAGTGAAAGAAAAGGATATAGATGGAAGGCCTAGGCCTGGGGATGTGGTAGGTTGTTGAGAAGGTGATGATTTTGCCTCTCAATTTTTGAGGTGTGTTCATTTTCTTTCAGCAGGCACCTAGTATAAAATCTCAGAGCTCAGATACTCCTTTGGAAGGTGAACCCCCTCTAAGTCACAATCCTGAAGGACAGGTAATTGTGCATGAAGTTTGGAAAATTAAGTTCTGGAAATAATAAGAAAACAATGTCTTTACAGCAATATGTAGAAGCAGGGACATACATTGTGTTGGAAATTCAGCTGGACAAAGCCTTGGTTCCAAAGCGAATGCCAGAGGAGCTAGCCAGAAGGTTTGTAGCTATGGTGCTTATACTAGTTTTGTTGTTTTTTTATTTTTTTTCTTTCCTGATACAGGGTCAAGGAAATGATTCCTCCAAGGCCTCCTCTTACCCGTCGGACAGGAGGAGCTCAGAAGGCAAGTGCCAAAGCCAAGTTGAAATGATAAGTAGGCGTCTACCAGATGTTTTGTATTTTCTTAGGCAGTGAGTGACTACCACATACAGATCAAGAATATTTCTAGAGCCATTCTAGATGAATACTACAGAATGTTTGGAAAACAGGTGGCCAAACTGGAGAGTGATATGGATAGTGAAACCTTGGAGGAGCAGAAGTGCCAGCTCAGCTATGAACTTAATTGCTCTGGAAAATACTTTGCTTTCAAAGAACAACTCAAGGTAAAACATTCACTTGTTTAATTACTCCATGGATTATCAGATGGGTGATCTGTGTGTCTTGCAGCATGCTGTGGTAAAGATTGTGAGAGATAAATACTTGAAGACAACATCATTTGAAAGCCAGGAGGAACTTCAGACATTTATCAGTGAGCTCTATGTGTTCTTAGTAGATCAGATGCATGTAGCCCTAAACCAGGTAAGTGTCAAGAACTGAGAGCACTTTCTTTTTTTTGTCTACCTAACATCTTGACATTGACAAGACCATGCCAGATGATGTCCAAGGCACTGTTGCAACCATTTATACAAGCAGTGAACAGCTTCAACTCTTTGCATTTGAAGCAGAAGTCAATGAGAACTTTGAGATGGCAGCAGCATATTATAAAGAGGTAATTAAACATCTTCCCAGTGATTGTTACTAATCACAATAACCTTGGCTCTCCTGATGCTTAGAGATTGGTCCGTGAGCCCCAGAATCTGGATCACTGGTTGGACTATGGTGCCTTCTGCCTCCTAACTGAAGACAACATCAAAGCACAAGAGTGTTTTCAGAAAGCCCTTTCCCTCAACCAGAGTCATATCCACAGGTATAGGTGGAAGGGAGATGAGGAATCAGTGGTGTTGTTAATCATGTTGGTGATCTTTTCTCAGCTTGTTGCTGTGTGGTGTCCTGGCTGTCCTGTTGGAGAACTATGAGCAAGCAGAAATTTTCTTTGAGGATGCTACTTGCTTGGAACCAACTAATGTTGTAGCCTGGACTTTACTTGGTAGATATTTTCTTGTAATCTGAATGTGTTTTTCATATGTATTTCAACATTTTTCTTTCCCCAGGTTTGTACTATGAAATTCAAAACAATGATATTCGAATGGAAATGGCATTTCATGAGGCCTCCAAACAGCTTCAGGCACGGATGCTTCAGGCACAAGTAACAAAGCAAAAGAGCACTGGTGTAGAAGACACTGAGGAAAGAGGGAAGAGAGAATCTAGTTTAGGCCCTTGGGGAATCACAAATGGTTCTGCAACAGCAATCAAGGTGGAAGCCCCAGCAGGTAGAGCCAGGGAATAGAGGTGAAGAGTGGCTTTTTATTTTTCATTAAAATGTAATCTATTTAGGACCAGGAGCTGCATTATCTATTCTAGACAAATTTCTTGAAGAATCCTCCAAACTGCAGTCTGATTCACAAGAACCCATTTTGACTACACAAACTTGGGATCCAAGTATAAGCCAAAAACCATCTAACACATTTATCAAGGAGATACCAACAAAGAAAGGTAACTAGAAATAAAGATTTCCACTTGGAAGAAATCTTCAATCCTTTTAATGTAATATTTTCAGAAGCATCAAAATGTCAAGATTCATCAGCTCTTCTGCATCCCGGCCTTCATTATGGTGTTTCTCAAACTACCACCATCTTCATGGAGACCATACATTTCTTGATGAAAGTCAAGGCTGTGCAGGTCAGAGTATTTGGAAAAGGGCAAGTAGATGGATATGTTGCTTATAATCTGATTATCCTTGCAGTATGTGCACAGAGTGCTTGCACATGAGCTGTTATGCCCTCAAGGAGGCCCCAGCTGTGAATATTACTTGGTGCTGGCCCAAACACACATTCTTAAGAAGAACTTTGCCAAGGCAGAGGAATACCTTCAACAAGCAGCCCAGATGGACTACCTGGTAATGACTTTTGCTAAAGCCTCTTGAGTCTGTCCCATATACTACTTGCTTTTCACTTTCCCAGAACCCCAATGTCTGGGGCCTGAAGGGCCATCTCTATTTTCTGAGTGGAAATCATTCTGAGGCCAAGGCATGCTATGAACGAACCATTAGCTTTGTAGTGGATGCTTCTGAGATGCACTTCATCTTCCTGAGACTGGGGCTCATCTATCTGGAAGAGAAAGAGGTGAGGGGTAGAGAATGGGGAATAACCCCGTGAACAGTAGCTTAGTGGTGCTTTCTTTCTACAGTATGAAAAGGCAAAGAAAACCTATATGCAAGCCTGTAAGAGATCACCTTCATGCCTTACCTGGCTAGGACTGGGAATCGCCTGCTATCGGGTAAGAGGATGAAGGCTTGAGACTAGGGCTGTAGCTAACTCACATGTCTCATTTTTCTGTCAAGCTGGAGGAGCTCACAGAGGCTGAGGATGCTCTTTCTGAAGCCAATGCATTGAACAACTACAATGCTGAAGTATGGGCATATCTGGCTCTGGTCTGCCTGAAAGTGAGTGTTTATTATCCTTACACAATGCCCTTGTCATCATCACCAACTGCTGCACTTTTTTCAGGTTGGACGGCAATTAGAAGCTGAGCAGGCCTACAAGTACATGATCAAGGTATGACACAGATGCCTCTGTCATTTGCCTGCTATATCTTTCCCTTTCTTCCTCTTTCATGTAGCTGAAATTGAAAGATGAGGCTCTGCTTGCAGAGATCCACACACTACAGGAAACAGTTGGCTTTGGAAATCCATCTTTCTGATACCCCTCCAGCTGAACAATTTTCTGCATGGGACTCTGAGTTCCTTTCCTTCCCAGAGAGTTTTACCGTATGAAGCCTGGAGCTGGAGAACGAAAGAATCTTCACTATAAACAGAGACCCATTCATTTATTTCCATTGGCTGTGTTACTGGATGTTTTACTGGTTGACGAGAAACTGGGTCACAATAAAAAAATGGAGATATGAAACTCAAAATTCATCAGCATGGTTCTGGAGTTAACGTATAC